GGGCAGCATAGAGAGATCCTTGTCTTTCTTTTTTTTTTGAGACGGAGTTTCTTAATGTAGGCCGGCCAGGGTGATCACATACCAAGCGTGGAGATATTCTTGACAGCAGGATTCTGGCTAAAACTGGACTAAGAAGGCCAAGGACAGAGCCCAAGGTCGGGGCCTGGTCAGAAAGAGGTCTCGGAGGAGCCTGACTCAAGTGTGATCAAGGGAAGTCTTGGTCACCCGCTGGCAACTTGGCTTTTTCTTGTCTCCCAGCCTCAATTCAAGCTCATCCCCCTTCCCTGCTCCATCAAAATCTCCTTGATTTCCAAGGCCAGCTTCAGTGTCTCCTCTCAAACTTTTCTGAGCCTTCCCTCCACGGGAATCCATTTTTCCTGCCTGGGCCTGGGGAGAGAAGTCCATTTCTCCTTCCCAAACCCAGAGACCATTGAGGCAGGAAAGCTCCCTGGCTGCCCCATAGGGCAGGGCAGGGTAGGCGGGGTTTAGTGACTCCCCGGCGCCGACGCTGACCCGCACCCCTGAGGAAGGGGTCTCCGGGGACGGCCGCTGTTGTCGCTGTCGCCTCCAGTCCCCGCCCCTTCCCCCCTCAGTGAAGGGGACCTAGAGTGAGAACTGGTGGTCACGTCCTACGCCTAGGAGGGCCCCTGGGTGTTCACCCACCCCCCCGGGGGGCCCCATCCTGGGCCAGGGTCCGCTTCCTCGAGGGAAGGGGCGAATTCCTGGAAGGTCTCCTTCCGGGCGCAGTTGCAATGGATTGCCTTGGGGGTGCTGAACCCTGCTGGGGGTACAGAGACGTTTCCGAAACTCAGCGGCTCGGTCGCCCCCAAAGGCCAGGCGGAACACACGCCCACACCGCGGCTCCCTTCCCGAAGTAAGACCGCCGGGCCACGGCCGCCCCCAGGAAGCCCCGCGCCCCGCACCCCACACCCGGGGACACAAACAGGCGCCGGGTAGCCGCGAGGGCCGGCGCGGCGCCTTTAAGAGGCGGCGGGCGGCGCTGCCCCCTGGCGGCCGCCCCGCCGCTTCCTCGCCGCCGCGGGCTCAAGCGGGGCGGCCGGGCCAGCGCGGGGCGGCGGCGGGCAGGGGCGGCGAGTGCGCGGGCGCTCGCCGCCGCCCTTCTCGGCGGGCAGCGCGCGAGGACCAGGCCGAGGAGGAAGTGGCGGCGGCGGCGGCGGGTGAGGATCTCTGGCCGGGCCGAGTGGCCGCGCGCGCCCCGCCCCGCTCCGCTCCGCGCGGCAGGACTGCGCGCCCCAGCTCCGATCCCCGTTCCGCGTCCCCGCCGCCGGGAGGAGGTGCCCACTCGCTCGCGGCGCGCGCCGGCCGCCAGACTCGGCCTGTGGGCGATTTCCTCCGGACCCAGGCTCCCCGCCCGAGGAGGAAGATGCAGACCTTTCTGAAAGGGAAGAGAGTTGGCTACTGGCTGAGCGAGAAGAAAATCAAGAAGCTGAATTTCCAGGCCTTCGCCGAGCTGTGCAGGTAAGGAGGGACGCGGCGCCGGCGCCCGGGGAGTAACGCTTGTTTTCTTTGTTTTTCTCCACAGGAAGCGAGGGATGGAGGTTGTGCAGGTGAGTACAGACCGCGTCCCCGTGGTTCTTTGTGTTGCTTTTGTCTGTGTTCCCTGCCTCACAGCTGAACCTTAGCCGGCCGATCGAGGAGCAGGGCCCCCTGGACGTCATCATCCACAAGCTGACTGACGTCATCCTTGAAGCCGACCAGAATGATAGCCAGTCCCTGGAGCTGGTGCACAGGTTCCAGGTGAGTGAGGACCATGCAGCCCTTGGCTGTGGGCTCTAACCAGAGCAGCATGCTTCCCTTTCAGGAGTACATCGATGCCCACCCTGAGACCATCGTCCTGGACCCGCTCCCTGCCATCAGAACCCTGCTTGACCGCTCCAAGTCCTATGAGCTCATCCGGAAGATTGAGGCCTACATGGAAGGTAGGGACACGTGTGGCACCACATCCGTGGCAGCTGTGCTGACCAGGCCTCCCTTCTGCCCTAGACGACAGGATCTGCTCGCCACCCTTCATGGAGCTCACGAGCCTGTGCGGGGATGACACCATGCGGCTGCTGGAGAAGAACGGCTTGACTTTCCCATTCAGTGCGTACCATCCCAGCTCCACCTGAGGGCAGTTTCTCTCTGCTTTTCTCTCCCCAACCCATAGTTTGCAAAACCAGAGTGGCTCATGGCACCAACTCTCACGAGGTGAGTGGAAGAAGATCTGACTGTTGTCCCTGCTGACAGAGCTTTTGACCCCTTGTCTTCCCAGATGGCTATCGTGTTCAACCAGGAGGGCCTGAACGCCATCCAGCCACCCTGCGTGGTCCAGAATTTCATCAACCACAACGCCGTCCTGTACAAGGTGTTCGTGGTTGGCGAGTCCTACACCGTGGTCCAGAGGCCCTCACTCAAGAACTTCTCCGCAGGCACATCAGGTAACTGCTCTTCTCACCATCTTGGGCTGAGCCTAACGCCGGCTCCTTCCTGTCGCTTTTTCAGACCGTGAGTCCATCTTCTTCAACAGCCACAACGTGTCAAAGCCGGAGTCGTCATCGGTCCTGACGGAGGTGGGTCCCTCTGCTGGGATGGCCTGGCCTGACCATGGCCTGACTTCCTTGTGTATGTTGGCAGCTGGACAAGATCGAGGGCGTGTTCGAGCGGCCGAGCGACGAGGTCATCCGGGAGCTCTCCCGGGCCCTGCGGCAGGCACTGGGCGTGTCACTCTTCGGCATCGACATCATCATCAACAACCAGACAGGGCAGCACGCCGTCATTGACATCAATGCCTTCCCAGGTGAGTGGCGGCCAGGCCACCTCCACTGACCGCGCCCCTTGTGCTGTCTCTCTCCCACCCCCAGGCTACGAGGGCGTGAGCGAGTTCTTCACAGACCTCCTGAACCACATCGCCACTGTCCTGCAGGGCCAGAGCACAGCCATGGCAGCCACAGGGGACGTGGCCCTGCTGAGGCACAGCAAGCTTCTGGCCGAGCCGGCGGGCGGCCTGGTGGGCGAGCGGACATGCAGCGCCAGCCCCGGCTGCTGCGGCAGCATGATGGGCCAGGACGCGCCCTGGAAGGCTGAGGCCGACGCGGGCGGCACCGCCAAGCTGCCGCACCAGAGACTCGGCTGCAACGCCGGCGTGTCGCCCAGCTTCCAGCAGCATTGTGTGGCCTCCCTGGCCACCAAGGCCTCCTCCCAGTAGCCACGGAGCCGGGACCCAGAGGGGCAGCGCAGGGCGCAGAGCACACCCGCTGGGCCAGCAGCTCCCAACGGCGATGCTACTACTAAGAATCCCCAGTGATCTGATTCTTCTGTTTTTTAATTTTTAACCTGATTCTCTGATGTCATGATCTAAATGAGGGGTAGTGGGGGATGGAAGAGAGTACCAGGTGGTCCACCGTTGGGGAGTGGGGCCGTCCGCCTGCTCTCTACTGTGCAGACCTCCTAACTGAGTTTACACACGCTTGTGTTTGCAACACTAGGTCTGGATGGGAGGTGAGGGGTGTGCGTATGGCTGCCATGCCAGTGTCTGTGCACATCCCTGTCTGTTGGTCTCCATGGCCACTGTGGACCGGGACCCTTGGGGGAAGCCTGCCCATGTCGGGCTGTGGGAGGCTGATCGGTGCATGTGAGAGTGGCTTCCCTTCTGCCTGACTCCCCACTCCCTGACCTGCCCCTTCCTTGTTTTTCCTCCTACTGGTCTCCACCAAGGCTTTGTTAGCCCCCACCCTGCCTGGTGTGCAGCTAACCCCTCCCTCCCCACAGCCAGAGGAGGCCACAGACCCCTCAGGGGAGTTCCGCGCTGGGGTCTGGGCTGTGCTCCCTCACTAAAGGGAAGGAAAGGAAGCTGGGCGTCCTCTGGGCCCCCCAACACACGTCCCATTTAGCCCTGCACAGCGGTCTCCTTCCCCTAAGCCAGCACTGCTGCTCCCTGGAGCCCGGGAAGGAGGCTGCCTGGCTGGAGGCCCGAGCCGATGGCGCCTGTGCTGAGGATTTGTGCTGTGATTTGGGCAAATCATTCCAGGTCTTTGGGCCTCCACCCCCTTGTCTCTAGTGGACATTTGAGATCAGAGAGCACCACAGGGCTGGCTTTGTGCCCTAACCCCTGGGATGCAGCCTGCCTTTCCATAAAGTCACCTAGGTGAGGATAGGCGCGGGAGCCTCGGCATGACACCATGGAGATCGGGGCCCTCTTCCCAGTGGGTTCACTCCTTTTCACACCTGCTGGGTCCCTCCTCACCCAGCAGGCCTGGTCCACCTCTCATTGCAAGCCCCAAGCACTGAGCCAGCAGGTGCCAGGGAGCCACCCGCCCCCCATCGCTTCTGCACACCTCAGACTCACCCCATCACCTTGGCAGCAAAGCACTGGCTCTGCCGTCTGACCCCTGATCCAGGCAGCCCCCTCTGCAGAGAAAAGGGTTGGGGAGAAGCCTCTGCAGTCCTGGAAGATGTGGGGTGCTGGGTGAGAGGCATCAGCCCCCACAAGTATGTTTTTGTGTCTTAAGATAGCAGTTTACTTTGAAAAAGTGAAAAAGGCTTCCGGGCTGTCCTCTGCCCAGTGAGATGGAGGACGCTAGAGAAAGTGCTGAGTGTCCCGAGAGAGGCCCCCGAGCCAGTGCATGGAGGTCCTTCGGCCTGGCTCAGCTGGGCTGCAGGATGCCCACTTTGAGGAGGGAGGCACAGGGCTTGGGCGAGGGGCAGAGGCCATCAGAACTGCCCGGCTTTTTTGGAAACTGAGGACCCAACAACTAACCACGTTTACACGACTTGAGTTTTGAACCCCGATTAATGTCTGTACGTCACCTTTCCTAGTTCTGACCCTGAGCCCTGGGGAACAGGAAAGCGTGGCTGGCCTCTTGCACTGCTTTGTCTCCAAAATAAACTACTGAAATCAAACCGCATTTCACACGTGTTTACACATGTTGCTCAAGTTTGTTATGTCATACTCCCAGTCCTTAAAAGACGTTTAATAAAACAGCTTTACCTTTTAAAAATAAAATTTCAATCCCAGTCTGCCTCAGGTACGGGTGGGGGTGTGCAGCGTGACTCCTGGCTGTGTTCCTGTACCGTTTGTGGCCTCCGGGGTCTTGCGCGTCCAGGGCCCAGATACCGAGTAACTGCCATGTGGTGTCGTGGTGGCGTCCATAGGCCTCCGTGGTGGGGCGGGGGCGGGGCTGTGGGTGTGCAGGGCAGCTGCATTTTCCAAGAGTGGAGATGGAGGATGGAGATTTGCTTCGTAAAGGCCTGGGAGCTACATGGGAGGTAGGGAGGGGCCAGCCACACCCAGGGCTGGGGGGCCGGTGGACTCTGCCCAGTGAAGCCAGGGGAGTGTCAGCAATGAGGGGCCTGGACAGCGACGCGGGACCCGCACCTGGGAGCGGCAGAGATGGAGCCCAGCTCGCTAAACGTACCCTAAGGGTGCACGCTGACCATCTTTGATCCCTGGACAGTGTCCATAGAGTTGTCTCCCCTTCGGTCACATTGTCCCTGGCCTTGGAGTTTCTGCCTCAGGGAAAGACCCACTAAAACCACCCGGGCTCTGGCGGCCTCCTCTTCTCCAGAGCATGGTGGCGCTGCCTCCTGAGCAGAGTCACTGAGAGTGTCTGGGTCCAAGGAAGGGACCCACTTAGCAAAGGTTGTTGTGTGGTGCTGTGCAGGCACGGCGCCTGGAGTTGGCCCCGCCAGCATCGGGGTGGCTTGGGGCTCTGGTTCCTAAGCTTCTGCTTCTGAGTTGGTCAGCACGTTGGCTCTGCGCCCTGCAGTGCCTGTCTTGATGGTGGTCCCTGGATGTGCTGAAGGGCTCCAGGAGCAAGGGGCCAGACCACACTTTGGCTGAGTCCTTGGGTAGTTTCAGAGGGTCACCTGCACAGTCTGCATTGAGCACCCTGGGGCTGAGGCCGTGGGTCAAGTTCTGCCTGACAGTGCTTTGATTATATGGTGATGTGATTCTGCAAACATAACCCCCCAACTGAGTGCCAGCTGCTGGGTGTCCCCACCCCAAGAGCCAAGGGGAGGCCACCCTGGAACTGGTGCTTTGCCCTTGGTGTCATGGAGGTGTCTGGGTCCACACGTGGTGGGTGGGCTGGGCCTGCAGTCACCCAGCATGGCCGGCGGGATTGGACCCAGCTGCAACCTGGCAGGTTCCATGGGGCTTCCTGTGCCTGGGCCTGCCTGTGTCTCATGCCTGTCAATAAAGGAGAAAGCAACCTGGGAAAAACATTCCTCTCTGTACCCAGGGGACTGCCAAGTGTGCTTTATAGAAGGCTGGAAGACCGACTGAAGTAGGAAGCTGTCACATGTTTGAGCCAACTGAGCAAAGCAGCTGTTGCCTGCCAGACAGCCACCCCAAGACCAAGGGAGCCAGCCTGTCGTTTGTCCTTCTAGCCTGGAAGACCAGTTCTTGGCTCTTGGGCACTCACATTGGCCACTGGCCACAACTGCTGAATGGCTTCACTAATGTCCCTGGGGTCTGTATCTGCCCTCTCTTCTATTCCCTAGAAACTCTGGCCGGGCATGGCGGCTCACGCCTGTCATCCCAGCACTTAGGGAGGCTGAGGCAGGTGGATCACAAGGTCAAGAGATCGACACCATCCTGGCCAACATGGTGAAACCCCATCTCTACTAAAAATACAAAAATTAGCTGGACATGGTGGTGGGCGCCTGTAGTCCCAGCTACTTGGGAGGCTGAGGCAGGAGAATTGCTTGAACTCGGGAGGCGTAGGTTGCAGTGAGCCAAGATCGCACCACTGCACTCCAGCCTGGCAACAGAGCAAGACTCCTCAAAAAACAAACAAACAAACAAACAAACTCTGATCATTCACCCGGTGGGATCCCCGGCAGCTCCTTCTCCTTCCCGAGCTGTGGCTCATGGGCCATTGGATTCAGAGACCTTGAGCTGGGTGCTGGCTGCCCTAAAGGAGCACGACCCCTCCAGCCTGGTGACCGGGAGGCAGAGAAGTGCAGCTGTCCTTGACAAAGGCCCAGCCTCTGCTGCCTCAGGCCAGCCTGGCCACACCCCGATGCCACAGTCATCTGCCCCGCCCAGGCATAAGCCTGACTCAGGTGATACAGGCGAGGCTTCTCCCATGGGTCCTCCCCTTGTGAGAAAGGGTCTGTGCTGTGTACCTTCTCTCTGCACAGCCATTGTCAGTGTGGTTTGGAGTGAGTGAGCCTCCCGCACTGCTCAGGGGAGAGCTGGTGAGCATGACTCCATGGCCTCCTGCTGGTTGGGGTCTTCTTCTGATTCTCACCCGCAGGAGCACCCAGACCCCCCCTTTTCAGAAATGATTACATTTTCCCTTCAAGAGTCATCTGTGACCTGGTGGTGTGGAGGGACTGTCCCCTCCTGCAGCCTGGCCGACCCCCTTCCTCCAGGGCTGTGTGGAATCACCTCTCAGAAGCTCACTCTGAAAAGCCACTCACAGGGATTTCACCAGGATGTTGCTGTTCCTGCCGACACCTGGGCTTTGTGACAAATGCTGTTTGCTTCAAGCTGTTCACAAGCAACTTCACCAGAATCCCAAGCTGGTTCGTACTTAATTTGTGTACATACATATGCATAATATACATGACCATGTATGAGATACAGACACCATGGCTTCTGTCCATTGGCTCATTCGCCTGGTCGCATGTTCACTCCATGAGGTTAGGACACTGCGGGTGGCTTTGGGATGGGTGGTTTCAGGGACAAGGTGTCGCTATGATCTCTGTATTTGCTAACTAGTCTTGTTTTGATTTCTAACGGTCTAGTGGAGTACAGTTAATGTTGTGTTTATTTCTGTAACTGTAGGGGTGGAGTATAAACCTAACTTTTGGAAACATGAAGAAATAAACAATAGCGCCAGCCGTTCGGAGGGTGTCCTTCTGTGCTTTGCAGGGGGC